TCCCTTCAGAATGCCCATAAAGTGAATTTGAAATTACATGATATTTAGAAATTATTGATTTAAGCATATTTTGATGCAAAGAAAGATTATGTCAAAGTTGTTTGTGGTTAAGTCATTTCAAGTGTGGAACGGAATAACGAATATAAGCAAAAATAATGCAGTTTATCTCTATTTTTTAAAAATTCACATGGTTTAAATCAGTAGTTGACTGGGCACAGTAGTTCACTCCTGTAATCCCAGCAATTTTGGAGGCCCAGGCAGGAGGATTGCTTGAGGTCAAGAGTTGGAGACCAGCCTGGGCCGAGACTCCCATCTTTACAAAAATATATGTTTTAAAGAACAATAAAGCAGCCCTTGGTGATCTAACTTATCGGCCTTAACCTTCCCATGAATTGAGCACAGGCTTGACTCTTCCACTGGGGAGAATGGGGATTTGAAATGTAAAGGAGGTTCTGTTGGGCTACTGCATTAAATTGCATATCCGTCCAGGTAGGATGCTGCATTTCCCATTCTACTTTGAATCATCCTCAGAGATAATTTCCAGACATTTTAGTTAAATTAAATACATTTTAATTGCAGGAATTGCTGGATCCAATCGCCGTGCCTCGTGGATCCTCCACTAAGATCCCAGTTCCCAGACCGAGATCCCCGATTCCCAGATCCCCGTTCCTGAGCTGCAGCAGACTCCCTAGCAGGACTGGGTCCAACCCGCCGGCAAACAATTTTAACATAAACCGTTTTCAACTTGGTAAGAGGAAATCATTTTGGTTTCTATCATAAGTGGTCCACGTAAGTCTATTCTTTCACCTTAAAACTGCTTCAAATTGGAACGGTGCTCCCGGGGACATAGTGAACACTCCAGCGTTTCTAAACCGGGAAAAATGAGACTGCGGGCTAGGCAGGCTGAGGGAAGCGCAGACCCCGCCCCAGCTCCGCCCCAGCGTTTCGTCCGCAGACCCCGCCTCTCCCCAGGCCCCGCCCCCAGAGTGCCCGGGCTCTTTTCCGCGCACGCGCAGTTTTCTGCAGTTCCGGAAGCGGATCGTGTTGGGTGCGGGTGACGCCGCCGAGCGTGAGTGTCCCTCAGTATGGATTAAACTTGCGAACCGCCGTGCCCCGTTTCCGCAGCCAGTTCCCGGGCTCGCTACAGACCTTTTTTTTTTTCTTTTTTTTTTTTTTTGGTGAGACGGAGATTTACTCTTGTTGTCCAGGCTGGAGTGCAATGGCGCGATTTCGGCTCACCGCATCCTCCGCCTCCCAGGTTCAAGCGATTCTCCTGCCTCAGCCTCCCGAGTAGCTGGGATTACAGGCATGTGCCACCACGCCCGGCTAATTTTGTATTTTTAGTAGAGACGGGGTTTCACCGTGTTGCCCAGGCTGATCTCGAACTCCTGACCTCAGGTAATCCGCCCGCCTCGGCCTCCCAAAGTGCTTGACTTCTAAAGGCACTTTCCTGTTACCTAAGGAAGAACCCTTGAAGAAGAGGAAGAGGAAAGAAAGACAAGTCAGGCATGGCTCTCACCCAGGTAAGGTAATATTATCAGTGGATTGTTCTGTCTATCCCCCTGGTGGATGTGTTTTTCATTTTAGGGACAGGTGACATTCAGGGATGTGGCTATAGAATTCTCTCAGGAGGAGTGGACATGCCTGGACCCCGCTCAGAGGACTTTGTACAGGGACGTGATGTTGGAGAATTATAGGAACCTGGCCTCCCTGGGTGAGGATGACTTTCTTCCAGAAGTCAGGATCTACAGCCCATTGTTTTCCTTTCTTTTCATAAGCAGGAATCTCTTGTTTTGACCTCAGTATTATCTCTATGTTGGAGCAAGGGAAGGAGCCTTTCACTTTGGAGAGCCAAGTACAAATAGCAGGAAACCCAGATGGATGGGAATGGATCAAAGCTGTGATCACAGGTAAGAGTTCAGATGGGTAGAGAAAATGCCGTATTGGAAACCTATGGATCTTTATATCTTGTAGCTCTCTCTTCCGAATTTGTAATGAAAGATTTACTACACAAAGGGAAGAGTAATACAGGAGAAGTATTCCAAACAGTGATGTTGGAAAGACAGGAAAGCCAAGACATTGAAGGATGTTCCTTCAGGGAAGTCCAGAAAAATACACATGGCCTTGAGTATCAATGCAGAGATGCTGAAGGAAATTACAAAGGAGTGCTTTTGACCCAAGAAGGCAATCTCACTCATGGAAGAGATGAACATGATAAAAGAGATGCAAGAAACAAGCTTATTAAAAATCAGCTTGGATTAAGCCTTCAGTCACATCTGCCTGAACTGCAGCTTTTTCAATATGAAGGGAAAATTTATGAATGTAATCAGGTTGAGAAGTCTTTCAACAATAATTCCTCAGTTTCACCACCTCAACAAATGCCTTATAATGTCAAAACCCACATTTCTAAGAAATATCTCAAAGATTTTATCTCTTCTTTATTACTCACACAGGGGCAAAAAGCAAATAATTGGGGAAGCCCTTACAAATCTAATGGATGTGGCATGGTCTTTCCTCAAAATTCACACCTTGCAAGTCATCAGAGAAGTCATACTAAAGAGAAACCTTACAAATGTTATGAGTGTGGCAAAGCCTTTAGAACACGTTCAAACCTAACTACCCATCAGGTGATCCATACTGGCGAAAAACGTTACAAATGTAATGAGTGTGGTAAGGTCTTTAGTCGAAATTCACAACTCTCACAACATCAGAAAATTCACACTGGAGAGAAACCTTATAAATGTAACGAATGTGGCAAGGTCTTCACTCAGAATTCACACCTTGTAAGACATCGAGGAATTCATACTGGAGAGAAACCTTACAAGTGTAATGAGTGTGGGAAAGCCTTTAGAGCTCGTTCAAGCTTAGCTATCCATCAGGCAACCCACAGTGGAGAAAAACCTTACAAATGTAATGAATGTGGCAAGGTCTTCACTCAAAATTCACACCTTACAAATCACTGGAGAATTCACACTGGAGAGAAACCTTACAAGTGTAATGAGTGCGGCAAAGCCTTTGGTGTTCGTTCAAGCCTAGCTATTCATCTGGTAATTCACACCGGAGAAAAGCCTTACAAATGTCATGAATGCGGCAAGGTCTTTAGGCGTAATTCACACCTTGCAAGGCATCAGCTAATTCATACTGGAGAGAAACCTTATAAGTGTAATGAGTGTGGCAAAGCCTTTAGAGCACATTCAAACCTAACTACCCATCAGGTCATCCATACTGGAGAAAAGCCTTACAAATGTAATGAATGTGGCAAGGTCTTCACTCAAAATTCACACCTTGCAAATCATCAAAGAATTCATACTGGAGTGAAGCCTTATATGTGTAATGAGTGCGGCAAAGCCTTCAGTGTGTATTCAAGCCTAACTACCCATCAGGTCATCCATACTGGAGAAAAACCTTACAAATGTAATGAGTGTGGCAAGGTCTTCACTCAGAATTCACACCTTGCAAGACATCGGGGAATTCATACTGGAGAGAAACCTTATAAATGTAATGAATGTGGCAAGGTCTTTAGGCATAATTCATACCTTTCAAGGCATCAGCGAATTCATACTGGAGAGAAACCTTACAAGTATAATGAGTATGGCAAAGCCTTTAGTGAACATTCAAACCTAACTACCCATCAGGTCATCCATACTGGTGAAAAACCTTACAAATGTAATGAGTGTGGCAAGGTCTTCACTCAGAATTCACACCTTGCAAGACATCGGAGAGTTCATACTGGAGGTAAACCTTACCAGTGTAATGAATGTGGCAAAGCCTTTAGTCAAACATCAAAGCTTGCAAGGCATCAGAGAGTTCATACTGGAGAGAAACCATATGAGTGTAATCAGTGTGGGAAAGCCTTTAGTGTCCGTTCAAGCCTAACTACCCATCAGGCAATCCATACTGGAAAAAAACCTTACAAATGCAATGAGTGTGGGAAGGTCTTCACTCAGAATTCACACCTTGCAAGACATCGGGGAATTCATACTGGAGAGAAACCTTACAAGTGTAATGAGTGTGGCAAAGCCTTTAGTCAAACTTCAAAACTTGCAAGGCATCAGAGAATTCATACCGGAGAGAAACCATATGAGTGTGGGAAACCCTTTAGTATCTGTTCAAGCCTAACTACCCATCAGACAATCCATACTGGTGGGAAACCTTACAAATGTAACGTGTGGAAAGTTCTAAAGTCAGAGTTCAAACCTTGCAAGCCATCACAGAATTCATAGTGGAGAGAAACCTTACAAATGAAGGTGGTAACTTTTGCAGTTAGAATTCATTCCTTTGACAACGTCAGAGAATTTATGCCTGAGAGATTCCTTGAAAATGCAATGACTGGCTGGGTGCAGTGGCTCATGCCTGTAATCCCAACACTTTGGGAGTCCGAGGCAGGTGGATCACCTGAGGTCAGGAGTTCAAGACCAGCCTGACCAACATGGCGAAACCCCATTTCTACTAAAAGTACACAATTAGCTAGGCCTGGTGGCGTGCGCCTGTAATCCCAGCTATATAGGAGGCTGAGGCAGGAGAATCACTTGAACCCAGGAGGCGGAGGTTGCAGTGAGCCAAGATCGTGCCAATGCACTCCATCCTGGGCAAAAAGAGCAAAACTCCATCTTAAAGGAAAAAAAAAAAATGCAATGACTGTGGCAAACTCCTCATGAGTTCAAGTATTAATAGACATCCAAGAGTCCATAATAATGAGAAATCACATAAATGTACTGTGTGTGACAGAGGCTTTATTCAGGCCTCACAGCTTTGCAGGCATTAAAATCTACGTATTTGATGGAACCACACAAATGTAATGTGTAAGAGCATCCTGAAGCTCTTACTCTAAGACTGTAACTGTAGGTGAGGATTCATACAAAGAGTGACTCAGTCTCTAGTTCTTTGATTCACTTTTAAAATGATAAACTGCACAATAATTACACGTTCCAATATGGTAAAACTTAAGACATTATATATTTCAAAGGTCAAAGGACATTTGGAAATGGCTACTTACCTTCAGGTTATAAAATCTTTTATTCCATTGTTTGAGGTTTCTCAAAAAGGCTACTGTTTGTGACTTTCAACCTGAACTATGGATCTGTGGCTATTTTGCATCCTTAAGCACCTTTCGTGGTGCCTATCTGGGAAAGAACCACAGTATGGAAAGGCTTACTTCATTACATGAGGATCATTTTTATCCATGTTTATTGAAGAAGGAGGACTCTGCCTTGTAAAATTAAATATTCTCTCAATTGAGAGACCATGGTTTTGGGGCAGAAAATAATGTAAAACTATGATATCAATCATCATACTGATTGTGTTCAGGGTGCTTTTCTGAGAGAAAGACACCATGGGTTTTAGGGAAGTAAGGCTCTACCTGCATTGAGCAGGCCAAGACCTCAGGACACTGGAATTTTTATGAGAGGAGAGTAATAAGTTATTAGTGACTGATTATGTGATGGGAATAGTGCAGGGGAAATGGTTGCCACTTTCTCTACTGAATGGCAATAGCTGTTTTATAGCAGAGATTGATGAAAAATAGGCTTATTTTTGAAATTGAAGAGGTAACAGTTATTAGAGTGGAGAGCTTGGTCAGAAAAACCAGAATACCATGGTTTTTTTTGTTTTGTTTTGTTTTTAGTAGAATTCACACTAATTGCTGGAATTACATTTTGCTACAGTTTTATTAAGAATGTGTCACAGACATAATGTTTTGCTAAAAAAAATTCAACGTTTTCTTATAACTATAAACAAATCACATTCTTTGTACCAACATCATTTTATCCTACCTCAGTAGGATACTTCATAGCAGATAATAACAATACACTCAGTCTTTTAGGTTGGAGGATGTAGAACAATTTTTTTTTTCTTTGTGGAATCAACATACAATTTTGGGAAAATGTAATCATACTCTGCACTTGAATTATTCTCTCTACACTCTGCCTTAGAATATTTATATGGATATAATGAAAATCCCATAGAAAGTGCAGTTTTCATACTCTTACACTCTGAAAGCTGCCACAGTGTTGGTGAATATATACCATATTATATTTTTACATGCTTGTGTGCTAAATAACTATGGCATGCATCTTTATTTACATGAAGTGAAAATACAAATATAGAAAGTGTATGGGCTGGGTGTGGTGGTTCATGCCTGTAATCCTAGCACTTTGAGAGCCCAAGGCAGGGGGGTCACTTGAGTCCAGGAGTTTGAACCAGCCAGGACAACATGGCAAAACCCTGTCTCTACAAAAAAAATAGAAATATTACCCAGGCAGGGTGGCTCATGCCTGTAGTCCCAGCTCCTCAGGGAGACTGAGGCAGGTGGATCACTTGAGCCTGGAGGCAGAGGTTGCAGTGAGCCAAGATCGCGCCATTGCACTCCAGCCTGGGTGACAGAGCGAGACCCTGTCTCAAAAAAAACAATTGTATGAAAAATATTGGCTGGGTGTGGTGGCTCACACCTGTAATCCCAGCACTTAGGGAGGCCAAGGCGGGTGGATCATGGGGTCAGAAAATCGAGACCACCCTGGCCAACACAGTGAAACCCCATCTCTACTAAAAAATACCAAATATATATATATTGGTTGGATGTGGTGGCATGCGCCTGTAATCCCAGCTACTCGGGAGGCTGAGGCAGGAGAATCACTTGAACCCAGGAGGTGGAGGTTGCAGTGAGCCGAGATTGCCACTGCACTCCAGCCTGGGCGAGAAAGTGAGACTCCGTCTCAAAAAAAAAAATTATGAAATTATAAATAGTGCAGAATAACAAAAATAACACTAAGAATGCTATGCTCACATAATTTGACAAGACTAATATTCATGAGTTTCCTCTTAAAAATGAACATATATAATGGAAATTTTGTTTTTGTAGGTAAACTAGAAGTTTCATAAATTTAGCCTTATCATGTTTTTGGTAATGTTAATTTGTCACCTCTCCACAGGAAGTGTATTGAACTCCATTTACAGTTTGGTTTAGATATGGAAAATGAGGATGCTGAACAATGAAGTTTTAGGGAAATGTGTATTGCATAATGAGGCTTTCTGTGAGAAGCAGGATTGACTTCCCAAACTGGTCCAAAATGGCTTGAGAGAGCAGGGATAAATAACTTGCTTGGGGTGTTATGGTAATAACCTTTAATAAAAGGGTGGGTTGGGGTGAGGATCCCACACGTGATTTGAACTTCCATCTAGTGCCAAAGGAGGGAACACGGACATTATCAGCTTGGCCAGATGGGCAGAATAAGAAGAGGGAGTGCAGAGGTATAAATGGTGGTATAAGACAAAAATCACAAAATGGAAACTGACTGTAGTACAACACTGAATATTTACTCTTGCAACTTCTGATTTCTGGCCAGGCATGGCCAGAAATTACAGGCTCATGCCTGTAATCCCAGCACTTTGGGAGCCCGAGGCAGGTGGATCACCTTAGGTCAGGAGCTCAAGACGAGCCTGGCCAACATGGTGAAACCCCATCTCTACTAAAAATACAAAAATTAGCCAGGTGTGGTGGCGCACTCCTGTAGTCCTAGCTACCAGGGAGGCTGAGGCAGGAGAATCACTTGAACCCGGGAGACGGAGGTTGCAGTGAGCTGAGATCTCACCACTGCACTCCAGCCTGGGCAATAGAGTGAGACTCTCAAAAAAACAAAAGAAATTTCTAACTTCTTTGTTAGGGAAGACCTCCGCTTTCTTCATAATAGTAGATAATACTCTTCCTTTCTGCTGAACCCATAGGGCCCATTACACAACGTCATTCTTGAAAATATTTGTGAAATGCTGTTTAAATTGCCTAAAATATTTTTACAGTAGTTCAATGCAAATGAATTTGTGGAAAAGTTTATTACATAATATGATCAAGCAATTTTAGCCAAAGGGCATTTTTCCAAAGGCTGTGTTATATTCATGTCTTGTTCAGTTTATGGTATTGTGTAACATATTCTCCATAGCTTCTTTTCTTTTTTTTTTTCTTTTTCTTTTTAGACGTGGGGTCTCGCTATGTTGGCCAGGTTGGTCTTGAACTCTTGGCCTCAAGCATTCCTCCTGCCTCAGCTTCCCAAAGTGCTAGGATTACAGCCATGAGCCAATAGTAGTAAAATGACTTTTTGTTTTTGTATATGATTTTTACTTTAAGGATTTTTTCCTTCCATACATTTTAATCCAAATTATATGTTTACTGCATTTCTTCTCTGTGTTACTCCAGTGAACACTTAGAAAATACATAAATGAGGGTGTTGTTTAGAAATAAAATTTTGTGACATGAAAATGTATGTAAAACAATGGCAGGTACAGACTAGGTTCTCTGTAAATAGGAAAATGGAGTGTCCTTGTAAATCTTTAGTTCAATTAAAGTACAGGGATACTAGATGGTGAAATGAAGTCTCTTAATATGGAAGTTATCAAAGATCAGATGCTTGAAAATCAAGCGTGTGGAGGTTAACCAGCATCTGGAGAAGTAAATGAAAATACAGTTAATAAGAGAGTCCCCAAGATATTAATTATCATTTATGCAAAGGAGATAATTTCTCTCATTGAATCCCTGGAGGCAATTCAACTTCCTACTGTGGCTGGTATTTCTTTTCTGAGCCAGAGGATCTTACAGCAAAACATGATATTTGTGCAACTTTTGCAATGACAGCTGCCATTTAATATACTCCCCTTAGATTTGTTTCCATTTTAAAAAACTGATATATATTCTTTAATAAGTGATTTATCTTTGCATATATATTTTATATCAATCACATTTAGAGTAAGAATCACAGTTATTAATGCTTTATGTGTAACAACTGAATCATCAGCTCCTGAAATAAGTATTAATGATATTCTCATTTCAGAGGTGAGGAAACTTAGGACAGATAAGCAAAATAATCAAATTAGGCTGGGCACAGTGGCTCATGCCTGTAATCCCAGCACTTTGGGAGGCCGAGGCGGGGGGATCACCTGAGGTCAGGAATTCGAGACCAGCCTGATCAACATGGTGAAACCCCGTCTCTACTAAAAATACAAAAATTAGCTGGGTGTGATGGCGGGCGCCTGTAATCCCAGCTATTCGGGAGGCTGAGGCAGGAGAATTGCTTGAGCCTGGGAGGCGGATGTTGCAGTTAGCCGAGTTCCCACCATTGCACTCCAGTCTCAGTGACAGAGCGGGACTCCATCTCTCTCTCTCTCTCTCTCTCTCTTTCTCTCTCTCTCTCTCTCTCTCTCTCTCTATATATATATATATATATATATATATATATATATATATATTTAGAAAATGGGTAGAACTATGAAGAGACATTTCACTGAAGCAGTTATACTGAGATAAATAGGCACATAAAAAGATTTCCAACATCACCATCCATCAAATCTCAGATCTCAGCATATTCTGCTTTAAAAGACTCATCTTGTCACATTTCAGTAAGAGGCAGAATCGAGATTTGAATCCATGTTGTCTGGTTGCAAAGACAAAGCTTTTAATGATGATGCTACAGTAACAATGCTAGTTATTTTTGTCCTTTACTCACCATCTATACCTATTTTGTTAGTATCTCTTGTAATTTTTAAATGGTTTATCTTCATATATCATTGTGATTGTGGTAACTTTGTATTAAATCTATATTTTTATAGATCAATTAAGTCTATATTTTATAGATCACTATTGCGT